TAATAACTGAGGCAGTGGTCTTCTCAAGATTAAGCATAAATAACATATATTCACTATCTGGCAAGCAGACAACTGGAAAAGGGCATTTAGCATGAAACGTGGGAAGCTAAGGGAAATCTAATAGTTCAGAAGAATATGAATAGATTTACTGAAGGAAAATGGCATGTTAAGAGCTGACAAGTTGGAAGAATGTGCTTGGTATTCACAATGAGAAAGTTTCAGACTTGGTAGCAGGGGTGCATACTATTGGATAAGCATAGATTGCCCTCTGAATATCTTGTTAAAATTTTAATTTACATTTTAAGTTAAATGATTGTTCCGTTCATATGCATTTAGGTGTGGCTGAAGACTTCATGCTTGGAGGGAAATTATGATTTTATTCTTTATTTCATTTTAACCTCCTTCCTCTTTTATTTAACCCATAAGGCATCCACGTGTGCCTTAAGATAAAATCTTTTTTTTTTTTTTTAATAAAACTATTAGAGGTCTCGTAGAAGCCATCTTAGCATGGCATATAAAAGCCTGTTGAGCTGAGTAATTGGAGCCCAGGGGGAGATGTGGACATGTTGGAAGCTCAGACTGTAGGGGTATAATAATGAGTGCATTGTGTTTATAGCTGCAGGTGTCTGCCCCTTGCTTCAGCTCACCTCACCTCACCACTGCTGCTCCTGTGTGATCCTCCATGCCCTCACTCTCCATTTCCTCTTCCACGGCGTTAGCAGGGTGGACTAGATGGGCCAACCTCAGCTCGCCTCGCCTCACCTCACCTCACCTCTCCACTGCTGCTCCTGTGTAATCCTCCATTCCCTTACTCTCCATTTCTTCTTCCACAGCGTTAGCAGGGTGGACTGGATGGGCCATATGCCAGATCCTTTGATTTCTATTTGCCACCACACGAACTGACACTGCTGCCCAGAAGCATTCCCCTGCACATCCACATCACAGCCCTCCTGCTGGCAGCTTGGAATTTAGACCTTTTACTCTCAATGCTCCAGGAAACCAGATGTACTTCTTTCTTTCTAGTCCATTGGTGATATCCTTGACAAAGTAGTTTAGGTAAGTTGGCATGTAGCATTAAAACCTGTATTTTAAATAAGCTGCCAGATTTCTGCCTTTACAGCCCAAGGAGCTTGTCATGGACCATGGGCATGGAGGGTCTTCTCCAGAACTCCACTAACTTCGTCCTCACAGGCCTCATCACCCATCCTGCCTTCCCCGGGCTTCTCTTTGCAATAGTCTTCTCCATCTTTGTGGTGGCTATAACAGCCAACTTGGTCATGATTCTGCTCATCCACATGGACTCCCGCCTCCACACACCCATGTACTTCTTGCTCAGCCAGCTCTCCATCATGGATACCATCTACATCTGTATCACTGTCCCCAAGATGCTCCAGGACCTCCTGTCCAAGGACAAGACCATTTCCTTCCTGGGCTGTGCAGTTCAGATCTTCCTCTACCTGACCCTGATTGGAGGGGAATTCTTCCTGCTGGGTCTCATGGCCTATGACCGCTATGTGGCTGTGTGCAACCCTCTACGGTACCCTCTCCTCATGAACCGCAGGGTTTGCTTATTCATGGTGGTCGGCTCCTGGGTTGGTGGTTCCTTGGATGGGTTCATGCTGACTCCTGTCACTATGAGTTTCCCCTTCTGTAGATCCCGAGAGATCAATCACTTTTTCTGTGAGATCCCAGCCGTGCTGAAGTTGTCTTGCACAGACACGTCACTCTATGAGACCCTGATGTATGCCTGCTGATGCTGCTTATCCCTCTATCTGTCATCTCTTCACTCTATGAGACCCTGATGTATGCCTGCTGATGCTGCTTATCCCTCTATCTGTCATCTCTGTGTCCTACACGCACATCCTCCTGACTGTCCACAGGATGAACTCTGCTGAGGGCCGGCGCAAAGCCTTTGCTACGTGTTCCTCCCACATTATGGTGGTGAGCGTTTTCTACGGGGCAGCCTTCTACACCAACGTGCAGCCCCACTCCTACCACACTCCAGAGAAAGATAAAGTGGTGTCTGCCTTCTACACCATCCTCACCCCCATGCTCAACCCACTCATCTACAGCTTGAGGAATAAAGATGTGGCTGCAGCTCTGAGGAAAGTACTAGGGAGATGTGGCTCCTCCCAGAGCATCAGGGTGATGACTGTGTGATCAGGAAGGACTAGCAGGGACTCCCAGAGTCCTCCCAGAGCATCAGGGTGATGACTGTGTGATCAGGAAGGACTAGCAGGGACTCCCAGAGTATCAGCGTGGTGACTATGATCAGGAAGGACTAGTGGGGACTCCTAGAGCATCAGGGTGGCGACTGTGATCAGGAAGGACTAGCAAGGACTAGCGCAAACATCTGCGGTGCTGCGGCCAATAACGCAGCTATTACAGAAAATATGGTATTGGTTCTGAAGAATGTTCAGTGTCACTTTTAGCAATTCAGAATTAACAGGCAAAATCATCCTGTTGCAAGGATTACTTAGGAACAGTAGCGAGGTTGGTGAGGATCTCTGCATTAGTCAACTTTGTTCAACTGGATTCACAAACGTTTCCAGAGGGCATTCTCAGTCAAGTAGCCCTACAAACCATGGCACGCCAAGCAGCTCTTGGAAGTGCCCATGTTAACATGTGATCATGAGTCCTTCCTGTCTGTATTGCTGACGTGTGATCATGAGTCCTGCCTGTCTGTATTGCTAATGTGTGATCATGAGTCCTGCCTGTCTGTATTGCTGACGTGTGATCATGGGTCCTGACTGTATTGCTGACCAACTTTTGAATGGAAATTGGAGCATTTGCCACCTCCTTGATGACTTAATTTCAAACATTCAATACAAGTAAAATATTTTCTAGTGACAAATGTGTAGCAATTTTATTTAGAAAATATTTAGGAAGGTGATACTATTTTTGGTTCCATATTCTTAGTTACATTTTATGAATGTTATCACTTACCTCTGAAATTAAATACTTGCCCTGCCTTTATTCACATGGAGTCCAATATATTCCTGGAAATATTGATTCATTGATTGAAAATTGACTCTGCCATTAAGATTGTTACATGGCCAAAAACCTACAAAACTGCCATTTATGCTCAAATTGTTAATATATAAATGTAGAATGAATAAACCAAGACATTTTATTAGCTAACTTAGTTCCCGTGGAATAAGTTGCTCAATTTTCTTATTCTCAACATCTTCATTGATATGCTGAAGACAAGTATTTTTGTAATTAGTTGGAGTTAGGTGTGGTGCTTTGATAGATGTGTAACTTTGGTGGAATACTAACTAAGCAAAGACTACACTGACCCCACGATTCATGTAACTTTAGTTTCTCCTGTGTGTAAGGTCCTGAAATATGAGACATAAAAAATATTGACGGGACCTGGTGTTTATTTTGTTGATACGAGGCTTAGAAAACATTGGACAGAGCGGTTACATAGTTGACAAAGACTAAGCAAACGTTACTCAGCCTTATGTTGTTCTAGTGTCAACACAGATAGAAGGAAAAATGTTTCCTCCATTGTTGCTGATGTAGATAAAGAATATTCCCTTCAATATGCTAACCCCTAGGTGGCTTTTCATTCAGAAGGTTCCTAATAATTTGATCTTTACCCTGAAATCAAACACATGGAAAAGAGATGGAAGAATGTCCTGGAGGGATTAAGTGAAGAAACAGACCAGGATTCATTTATGAAATATCCTCGGTGTTATTTCAATTCAGCTCCATTCACATTTTATTCCTTTGTGTGTCTGCACTAATGCCCTCCATATTCTCCATTCTCCTGCCTTAGCTAGCACCTTCTCGATCTTCCCTCTACAAAACTCCTTCAGTTCACGTTGTATTTGTGCTCTATCCTGGGATATCTGTGTTTTCTTTCCCATTTCCTCAGTTGCTATGTATTAAAAATTAGGACTTTTATTCTTATGTTTCCAAGATTAATTC